TTTATTTTTACTTTTATATTTACATTTAATTTAATTTTTTTTTTTTTCAGAGACAGGGTCTCACTCTGCTGTCCTGGCTGGAGTGCAGTGGTGCAATCATGGCTCACTGCAGCCTCGAACTCCTGGGCTTAAGCCATCCACCTGCCTCAGTCTCCTAAGTAGCTGGCACCACAGGTGCACACCATCACGCCGAGCTAATTTTTAAATTTTTTTGTAGAGAAAGGGTCCCACTATTTGCCCAGGCTGGTCTCGAACTCTCAAGTGATTCTCCCACCTTTGTCTTCCAAAGTGCTGGAAGACTGGGTCCGCCGCAGAGAATACATTTCATAGCCCGGGAGACTGGTGGTTTCAGTGCCTTCATGAATTTTACTCCCTGTAGTAAGAGGCTTTCCATGAGCAGTCTTGTGGTCACCACATTTTATTAGTGGGTTTTCCCCAGTCATCTTCCATAAAACAGGCCTGCACAGGCTGGGGGCGGTGGCTTATGCCTGTAATCCCAGCACTTTGGGAGGCCGAGGTGGGTGGATCACTGGAGGTCAGGAGTTCAAAACCAACCTGGCCAACATCGTGAAACCCTGTCTCTACTAAAAATACAAAAATTAGCCGGGCGTGGTGGCGTACGCCTGTGGTCCCAGCTACTCGGGAGGCTGAGACACGAGAGTCACTTGAACCCAGGAGGGGGAGGTTGCAGTGAGCCTGTCGATAGGTTTGAGGGGACCTGGGCAGGGGATGCGAAGGCAGCAGGGAATCGTCCACTCCAGCTCGCTGTCGCTGGAGGACGGCCTGGGGCGGCGTGGGAGCAGACCGGAGCGGAGACGGCTGCAGCAAGGCCAGGTAAGAAATGTCGCGGGGCAATAGCAAGGGAGCAAAACAGGACACGCAGTTTCGCTAAGGGACAAGAATCCTAATCCCGCCCCTAACCCCGCCCCTCACCATCGCCACGCCACGCCTCCCTGAGCCTTGGGCTGCCGTCAGCGCCTTTGCCTTCAACCAGGAGTAAAAGTGGCCGTAGCCTCTTCCGGCGAGGACTGGTGTTAAGGGTCACGCAAGATGGCGGCGCCCAGAGGCTGCTGAGGCGCGGAACGGAGGATGGCGCTGGTGGCGTTGGTGGCTGGGGCTCGGCTGGGGCGGCGGCTGAGCGGGCCGGGGCTGGGGCGAGGGCACTGGACGGCGGCCGGGCGCTCCCGGAGCCGGCGCGAAGCGGCAGAAGCCGAGGCGGAGGTGCCCGTGGTCCAGTACGTGGGCGAGCGCGCTGCCCGCGCCGATCGCGTCTTCGTGTGGGGCTTCAGCTTCTCGGGGGCGCTGGGCGTGCCTTCCTTTGTGGTGCCCAGCTCCGGGCCCGGGCCCCGCGCCGGCGCCCGACCGCGCCGCAGGATCCAGCCCGTGCCCTATCGCCTGGAGCTGGACCAAAAGGTGCAGGCCGCGGCTTCCTCCTTCTCTCCTTCTCTCTCTTCCGCGCTCCCGGCCTCCCTCGACCTGTTCGGCTCTCTTCAAGAAGTTGGCTCCTCTGGGTGGACAGACTTCCGGCAGGACGACCCTCGAGCTGGCTGCAAGCCCAGGAGGGGAAGGCGTTAGGGGTGGCCATCAACATTTATTGGGTGGCAGTGCCAGATGTTGTGCCGGGTCGTGTCATTCGCTTAGCACCCAGTGAGTCGACAGTTATTCCCAATTACAGGGAATCAGTTCATGCTTTGTGGGAACTGCTTTTCAGATTTCATCTGCTGCTTGCGGCTATGGATTCACACTGCTGTCCTCTAAGACTGCGGATGTTACGAAAGTCTGGGGGATGGGACTCAACAAAGATTCTCAGCTTGGATTTCACAGGAGCCGGAAAGATAAAAGTGAGCATCCCTACCTTGTCTCCTCTTTGCCGATGCCTCAATCAGTGTCCTGTGTCTTTTCCAGCGAGGGGCTACGAGTATGTGTTGGAGCCCTCACCCGTCTCCCTGCCTCTGGACAGACCTCAGGAGACACGGGTGCTGCAGGTCTCCTGCGGCCGAGCTCACTCTCTTGTGTTGACTGACAGGGAAGGAGGTGAGTTGACCTATTGAAGGGTGATGGAAGAGAGAACTGATTTGATTGGTGGTGTTATTTTTAGTCTTCAGCATGGGAAACAATTCTTATGGGCAATGTGGAAGAAAGGTGGTCGAAAATGAAATTTACAGGTGAGTTCCTAAAAGGCCTACCCTTCCCCATGCTTGCTTCTTCCCAATTTGTTCCTGGCTGTAGTGAAAGTCACAGAGTCCACAGGATGCAGGACTTCGATGGCCAGGTGGTCCAGGTAAGAGAGATGGGCCGAGAGCTGCTTGTTGTTCTCATCCCCCTTACCTCTGTTTGTCTGCTAGGTCGCCTGTGGTCAGGATCATAGTCTGTTCCTGACGGATAAAGGAGAAGTCTATTCTTGTGGATGGGGTGCTGATGGGCAAACAGGTAGAGTTCTTTTCATGCACTGGGGTCGTGAATAATTAAAAATCTGTATTTTCCACTGTGTTAGGTCTGGGTCACTACAATATCACCAGCTCGCCCACCAAGCTGGGTGGAGACCTGGCGGGAGTGAACGTTATCCAAGTTGCCACCTACGGTGATTGCTGCCTGGCCGTGTCCGCCGACGGAGGACTTTTTGGTTGGGGAAACTCGGAGTACCTGCAGCTGGCCTCTGTCACTGACTCCACACAGGTATGCAGTCGCCGACAGCGTGGTGCTGGGAGTCCTAACAGTGTGGCTCCTTTCTTTGGTTCAGGTGAATGTGCCCCGCTGCTTACACTTCTCAGGAGTGGGGAAGGTGCGACAGGCTGCATGCGGTGGCACGGGCTGTGCAGTGTTAAACGGTGAGACCTTCTTTCCGGTGGCTCATTGGGAAACTTACTGACCCTTGTTTTTACTGTAATGTAGGAGAAGGACATGTTTTTGTCTGGGGCTATGGAATTCTTGGGAAAGGTCCAAACCTAGTGGAAAGTGCCGTCCCTGAAATGATTCCACCCACTCTCTTTGGCTTGACGGAGTTCAACCCAGAAATCCAGGTTTCCCGCATCCGATGTGGACTCAGCCACTTTGCTGCACTGACCAGTAAGTTACCAAGCCCGGTGGCCCTGGTGTGACCCAACCAACCCCTGTTTTCCTCCCTTTGCAGACAAAGGAGAGCTGTTTGTATGGGGCAAGAACATCCGAGGGTGCCTGGGAATCGGTCGCCTGGAGGACCAGTATTTCCCATGGAGGGTAAGGCTGGCCGGGGAGGTCTTGAGAATGGACCACCCATGGTATGCTGGATCTTATTTTTCAGGTGACGATGCCTGGGGAGCCTGTGGACGTGGCATGTGGCGTGGACCACATGGTGACCCTGGCCAAGTCATTCATCTAAACCTCCCTCACCTGCTTGGGCGGCCCCGTCCCGGGAACCACTGGCACTCCTTGGCAGAGGCCAGCGCGTGGCCAGCCCCCCGGGGTTCTTGGATGGTGGTGGCGGAGGACCCTGCGTGCAGTGTGACGCTCTGTCCTGAATCCCTTAGCGGGTACCTACCAGGAGGATCAGGGCAAGGTCCCTCTCCAGCTGCAGGTGAGGCCTGCGGAACTCAGCTTGGATGGCAGCCTTTGGTGGGCCGCTGTGGCCCGCACGTCTCTGTTCTCTCCAAGTAACATGCGACGGTGTCTGGTGTCACGTCTCGCCTGAGAAGCCCGTCTTAGGAAAGCTTAGCTTGAACACAGTGCTCGGGAGGTTTCTGCTCTGTCTGTCATGGCAGTCTCTTGGTTTGTGTCTGGCCAAGGCCATGCGTGTGCCTCGGACCGAGCCCCAGCTTAGGCGAGGGAGTCAGGCTGGCTTCGGCCCTCGGTTTTCATTCAGGCCACCCTGCTCATGGCCCTTCCTGGCCGCCTGCCACACCGCAAGCTCGCTGGGGGGACACTAGAAGCACCGTGGCCTGGGATTCCATCTGGAGCTGTCCGCAGGCACCAGCCCCAGCCTCCCACCACGCTCACTGCCTGGCTTGGAAAAGTTAAGAAGCCCCTCAGGAAGAGAATCGAGGCCAAGTTCCTCTGCGCCGAGGGCCCCGAGCATATCCGCCAAGGCTCAGCTGCAGTGCCAGGCGGAGGAGGAAGATCCAGAAATTGTGAACAATGTTTGATTTAGTAGCGTGACTTGCCTTTCCCTTTAAAAACATCTTTTACAAATCTGTCTTGGAATAAAGTCTATTTTCTGCCTTTTGGTTTTTAAGCTCTGAAGAGATCTTCTTAAATCTTACTTGA